AGTACCTTAAGATAAGAGCAAGAGCTGAGCAGACATGTAACTCCTGGGAAGCAGAGAAAACAGGCTAATATTTTTTATTCTGAGATAGTCAATGATTGGATGTTCGTTATGGTAAAAATGATGCTCGTGACACTGATGGCTTTGTACCTCTTCCTAGGATCCTAATATTTAGTTAACTCTTTTCTCTTCTTTTTTTTTTTTTTTTTGAGATGGAGTCTCGCTCTGTTACCCAGGCTAGAGTGCAGTGGCAATATCTCAGCCCATTGCAACCTTCACCTCCCAGGTTCAAACGATCTCATGCCTCAGCCTCCCAAGTAGCTGGGATTACAGGCACCTGCCACCGTGCCTGGCTAATTTTTGTATTTTTAGTAGAGATGGGGTTTCACCATGTTGGCCAGGCTGGTCTTGAATGCCTGTCCTCAGGTGATCTGCCCGCGTGGGCCTCCCAAAGTGTTGGGATTACAGGCGTGAGCCCCTGAGCCCAGCCTGGGAACTCTTTAAGATAATCCTAGTGATGAAGACTACTAAATGTTAGAACAATCACAGCACATAGTAAAGACACAGTAAATACTCATCAAATTGAAAAACTGAAATTGATTTGTTTCCTTAAGATCCCATATATCTCACACTACCTATCTGATTACTCCCCTTATCATTAATTTATTAGCATCTATGCCATATTAATACAGCGAGGCGGAGAACTGTGAGTGCAAAATTTGTCACTGACATCACCCACATGGCTCCAGGTTGGAGGTAAGCAAGAGAAGGACACTGGCAGAAGGTGGAGAGGTTGCAGTGAGATTGTTAAGGACATGGCAGGACACTGTAAAGTGGCGGTCGGGGTTGAGTTTGCATACACATCTGGACAGGTTTTGCATGGGGACAAAACAATGGCACTGAGGATGGATCCTTGACTCAGCTCACCTCATCAGTTTCCACCATTTGCCTACCAGCTCAGCCTACTCTTCCTGGACCAGGAAGGAGGAGCTCACATGCTTCTCCCAGTGCCCCCTGTTTTCTCTCCATGCAGAAACACTCTCCAGGCCCCCCAGCCCTGGCCCTCCTCTCTCAGTCTCTGCTCACTACAGGAAATGGCGACACTTTGATTATCAATTGCCCAGGCTTTGGCCAGCACAGGGTGGACCCTGCAGCCTTTCAAGCAGTGTTTGACAGAAAGGCTATTGGTCCAGTCACCAACTACAGTGTCGCCACTCATGTCAACATCTCCTTCACCTTGTCTGCCATCTGGAAGTTGTAAGTCCTCACCCAACATTGCAGTGGTCTGCCTTCCTGGAGTTAATCATCTAGATGAAAGCTGCTATTCCAGGATTCACACCTTCAACTGGTGACATCGTTCCTGTGGCTAAATATGGTATGGCCTTCCAAAGTGCTGGGATTACAGACAGAAGCCACCATGCCCGGCCTTGGCACAATCAATTTGTGCAGTGGAACCCAGATGAATGCGGAGGCATCAAGAAGTCCGGCATGGCAACTGAGAACCTATGGCTTTCAGATGTCTTCATCGAGGAGTCGTGAGTCTCAGGCCAAAAAAGCAGAATGGAAATACCTCCCTGTCCTTCTCCCACACAGCATCAGTGTGGATCAGACACCTGCAGGTCTCATGGCTAGTATGTCAATAGTGAAGGCCACATCAAACACAATAAGCCAATGTGGGTGGTCAGCATCTGCAAACTGGACACCTTCTATTTCCCCTTCCATGGACAGAGGTGAACGCTCTCCTTCAGCCCTTTCACCTACATTCTGGGCCTGCTTTGCAGTGGAGAACACGAGCCCGGGCATGGAGAAGGATGTCCAGGAGCTTTCAAATACATCACAGAACCTCATTCAGAACAAGGAGGGAGTGGGTACTGCTGGGTATCCAAAAAAGAACAATAAAGGTGACCGTGGCCACTAACCAGTATGAACAAGCCATCTTCCATGTGAGCTCAGGGGCCAAGACAAGGTTTCACCATCTCACTTGCCCCTCCTTCTCCTCCCCACCAGGTGGCCATCAGGCGCAGGTGCAGGCCCAGCCCCTACGTGGTAAACTTTCTGGTGCCCAGTGGCATTCTGATTGCCATCGATGCCCTCAGTTTCTACCTGCCACTGGAAAGTGGGAATTGTGCCCCATTCAAGATGACTGTTCTGCTGGGCTACAGCGTCTTCCTGCTCATGATGAATGACTTGCTCCCAGCCACTAGCACTTCATCACATGCTTCACTAGTACGTCCTCATCCATCAAGAGACCAAAAGCGAGATCCTCTGGGAAAGAAACAAGAAATTCTAGGTGGCGCCTCTGGCCCTCATGCAGACCCCCTTGCCTGCAGGTGTCTACTTCGCCCTGTGCCTGTCCCTGATGGTGGGCAGCCTGCTGGAGACCATCTTCATCACCCACCTGCTGCACGTGGCCACCACCCAGCCCCTACCTCTGCCTCGGTGGCTCCACTCCCTGCTGCTGCACTGCACCGGCCAAGGGAGATGCTGTCCCACTGCGCCCCAGAAGGGAAATAAGGGCCCGGGTCTCACCCCCACCCACCTGCCCGGTGAGGGAAGTCATACTTCCTCTTCCCCCACCCAGCCCATGGCTGAGTCTCTGTCTTTCTGTAGGTGTGAAGGAGCCAGAGGTATCAGCAGGGCAGATGCCAGGCCCTGGGGAGGCAGAGCTGACAGGGGGCTCAGAATGGACAAGGGCCCAGCGGGAACACGAGGCCCAGAAGCAGCACTCGGTGGAGCTGTGGGTGCAGTTCAGCCACGCGATGGACGCCCTGCTCTTCCGCCTCTACCTGCTCTTCATGGCCTCCTCCATCATCACCGTCATATGCCTCTGGAACACCTAGGCAGGTGCTCACCTGCAAACTTCAGTCTGGACTTCTTTTTGCCAGAGAACTCCAGAAACCAGTCAGGCTCTCAGTCAGCCTTGTGGCCCTGTCAACCGCCTCATTTTTAACCCAGTCCTCTGTGTAGTTTCAGACCAGACCTGAATAGTCTCCTATGCCCTCCAAAAGTCGGGTCCTTGCTCCTGCATGCCATCAGCCCCACTCAGCCCTCCCATACCTCCCTGGCTCCTCAGGATTCAGGTTCCTAGGGTACGTCCTTGATTAAATCACCCCAATATGCCCCTTTGCAGAAAGTATTGGCTTTTCCCTGAATTCTGTTATGGTAAAAAAAATCTTGGGATTGAGAGTCTTCTTGCAGAAACTTCTCAGCCAAAGTAAAAAGGATTTTCTCTTACGTGTGTGTTTTTTTAAGTCTATCAGACAACA